TTTAACAACATGCTATAAAGAAAAATATGCATCAGAGATTTTATGAGAATAGAAGAATAGCTTTCCTGTTTTCTTTTTTTCCTGGTACTCTGAAGAGTTAGGACATATAATTTCCTAATTTTTATTCATCTTACCCAACCCAAATAACCAGATTTGAAAGGAAAAGGAGGAAATCCACCCCCTTATACACAACGTTTTTTTTTTTAAAAAAAAAAAAAAAAGAAAACTGAACTCTCTCATCCATCTTTTTTATTCTGGCTCTATCCCCTAAAATCTTATAGACTTGGAGCCATGATAACTGAATATTCAATTTTTGCAAAATGGAATGAACAGAAAATATTATACTTTACATCTCTGGTCACACCCTAATGCCATTTATATGAACATATAAAGGAGGAGATTATTCACATCTGACCACAGTTTCCAGAGCTTGAAGGAGACTTGAAAAATATTACATCATACCTAATCAACTCTTCAAGTCAGAGCTTGATTTTAGCTGCCTAGAATTGCAGTTGTCTTCTGCTGATTGGGGCAAGGTTCAGCCAGTTTGGGTGAGTTATTGCAATAGAAGGAATATGCTCCCTTATACAGAATTATATAAATCAATAGAGTCATATTTATTTTGCTAGAAATATATCTAAAACAGACTTACCAAATTGTTCAATCCATCCGTGTCTGGAGTTACTGTTTCTGTAGTTTTTCATTTACATAATACATTTTTCTGTATTTTTGCTCACACATGACATACTACTTAAAAACTTTCTAAAACCTTCTTATACTCTAGAGACACAACAAAACACTCAACTTAAATCAGAAACTAATTTTTTAATGCATTATAGGAACAAATCATTAATATTATTCTCATGTTTAGGATATCCTCAGACCATCTCAAAAAGGAGGAAAAGATGACTATGATGGCTCACCAGTACCCCTCTTGGATCTTCATTAATGAGAAGACATTCATAACCAGGTAACCACACACCTTATATTATACATTGTCCTACTCACCAGTCATTTGTGGAATATACCGTCAAAGTTTTCTAAGCATGATGTATGGTCAACAAGATCAATAATATGAATCATCAGTAGAGATACTAGATAAGAAGTTGGAAAAGTATGTTCCTAAAGACTCTCAAATTTACTCTCATGGAACAATCACTAATATTTTGTTTAACAGTGGTTTTACTTTATTAAAAGCAACATTTCTGTTTTAATAGTTGGGATAATATTGAAGAGCAGCATTAGGTGAAAGATCTAAGGCTTCTCATAAATGATAGTTCTAAAGAATTAACCCCAGGGCCAAAAACATTATGTCCTGTCCTAACCTCTCCATCCCTTGCTCCTCATGACACTTTATTTTTACTGGTTCCCTCTTGACATTAGATTATGCAATATATGGCCAACATCCACAGCTTTTCTTGTACGCAGCAAACAGTATCTCATATTGCTTTGGGAACAATAGAGTAAGGGCTTAAAAGCTATAAGAGTAGAGATGAAAACTGAAACTGGCCAAGCTACAGCAGAGGCTGGGGGCTGAGAGGAGATGAAATCATGAAAAAATAAGTGGTACTGAAACATGACCCAAATCTTATGGGGGGTGGAAAAAGGAAAAAAGCCAAATAAATGACAGAGAGAAGGAGAAGTGAATGATGCAGGGTTGGGCAGTAGGAAAGTGAAGGAAACAAATATGATCAAATATGGAAATAAAGCCACAGCTGAAAGATAAGGATGAACTATAAGCAGTGGGAAAAAGACCTGATGCAAAGGATAAAGGATCCACTGACTTATTCCTCAAACACTTACTGATTACTCACTGTGAGCAGGTGTATTTTTGGACCCTGAGCATTCAGTAATGAACCAAACAAAACCCTTACTCTCATGGAGTTACATCATAAAGTCGGGATGCAGTCAATACATAAGATAAATGCTGAGGAAATGGAGTAAAGAGTGCTAGAGATAGAGAGCGGAAAGGGTTCTGATTGCATATAACCTAGTTCCTTCCTCAGTGAGCGGGAAGCACTGGAGGAAAAGCCTGCAGAAAGGGAGAAAGCAAGCCATGCAGCTTTCGCAGGTATTCCAGGCAAGGGGAATGGCAACTCCACAGCCCTAAGGCAGATGCATATTTGTAAGGGTCAGGGAGAACAGTGTGGGGAAATGGAAGTAGAAAGACAGCAGGAGAAGAAGCCAAATGGGCTCAGAACATGTAGGGTTTGATAGGCCATTATGAGGCTTGATCTTTCCCACTAAATAAGATGAGAAGCTGTGGAAGGATATTGAGCACATGAGTGGCAATATCAGTCTAGCTGCTGTGTTAAGAACAGAGTAGAGAGGGGACAAGAGTGGAAACAGAGAAGTTACCAAGGAGCTGACAGTCCAGGGTGGAGATGAAGGTTGCTTGAACCAAGGTGGCAGCAGTAGAGGTAGAAAACAATGGTCAGATTCTGGATATAGTTTGAAGACCAACACAATAGGATTTCCAGAAGGGTTAGACATGGGTGTGAGAGAAAGAGAATAACCAAGGATAATTCTAAAAATTTTGATCTAGAAAAATGGAGTTAACATTTTCTGAAATCATGAGGAGAAGCAGGAGCTACAGGAGGAGCAGGTTTGCAGTTGAGGATCCGGAATTCAGTTCTGGACACATTACATTTGAGATTGAATAAGAAGCATTTCTTAAAAATGAGGTCCATGGACCACCTGCTTCTGACTCAGATGCCTGTTCACAGTATAGACCCTTGGCTTCACCCCAGAACTAATCATGTGATTCTGATGCATACTGAAGTACTGAGAACAAATTCTCACCATAGGAAAGGATTAAAGTTCTGAGAACTTCTGACCTCCTAACATAAACAAAATTCCTGGAGCTAGGGGAAATCTCTGCCAGGCTGTCACCAGAAATTATAACAATGCCACTGACCAACTATGATATCCAGCATACCACAAATCTGGCAAACACCCCTACTCATTTATTCACTTGGCAAGTAGTTTTTTAGCTCCCTCTCTTTACTAGGCATTGTTGTGGTAAACAAGACAAAAATTAGCAATTTATTGAGGTATTTTTATTTTCCTGCACAGAACTACATGAAAAGAATGGAAATTAATAGTTAAGCAGAATCTTCATAATCAAAATTTTGGTTTCAGCAAATTTCATGAGGATTGCATATGATCAGTAAAATAAGAGGTCCTGATATTAATAATAGCATAGTAGGAAACATAACGTTTATATCCCACTACTGGATGAGAATTCTCTGAGTTTAGAAACTTCCCTGTTCAAAGGGTATTGGCACAGGTTAGCTTTGTACTGAAATGACTAAGCTTCCAGTTGCTGTTTTATTGCCTGGAGTCATCATTGCACACTGCTTCACACAGTGAGCTGGGTGGAAAAAAATAAAAATAAATGTTTTTTATGGTTACTTTCAAAGTATTTTCACTTTAGGTCATAGGCTGAAATCTGGGCACTTTAGAGGTGAATAAATGCTAACCATGTATTTAAAAAAAAATTAATGGAGAAGTTTAAATCCAGTTTTAGAATACCAACCAGATTTCACTCTCAGAACCTATCAGACTTTTTCTGCTACTTAGTAACCTAATAAAAACTTTGCAGTCTATGCCTCTTCTAAGGGCAGCTCAAAAGGCACGTGTACAATCCTGTCCTTAGTAAGTTTAATTAACATGATGTAATAAATTTTAGCAGAAAGTGCATTATTCCAAACAGTTTCTTTTTCCAAGCATGTTGGCCAGCAACCTTTGTTGAAACAAAGGAACCAGCCACCTGCACTTCTAAGCACAAATTAAGCACAAAGAGCCAGTGTTCCAGAGGCTGCCTTCTACCTGGCCAGTACAGCCAGAAGGCAATGTTTGCCCAGGTTTCATATACAGGGTCTTCTCCTGATCAAAGGAATAGGAGCAAACACTGCATGCCCCTGTGAGTCCTGAAGGTAAGTTTCTAAGAGGAGGGCATCATTCTCCTACTGATTGTAATTAATTTTTTTTTATTTTTAGGGAACAACTTAATTCTTTATTGAAGACCTATAACATTTTTTATGAGAACCAGAAAAATCTGCATATTTTATATGGAGAGGTAAGCCCACTGAAGAAAGGCAATCCGGTGTTAACAATTGGGGGATTATTCATTTCTTCCTTAGACTGAAGATGGCAAACTAATTGTTGAAGGAATGCTGGACATTTTCTGGGGAGTAAAACGACCTATACAGCTAAAAATACAAGATGAGAAGCCATTCTCTTCTTTTACTAGTATGAAGTCATCAGACGTCTTCTCCAGCAAAGGGTAAGCTATCTTTCATGTTTTTAATTCCTCAGCTGATGTACTTACAAGATTTATTACTTCTCAGAATGACACGCTGGGGGGAATTTGACGATCTCTATCGTATTAGTGAGCTGGACAGGACCCAGATTCCTATGTCTGAAAAAAGGAATTCCCAGGAAGGTCAGTATCAAAATCTTATTGATTGGGAGACTAATGATATGAGCTTATAATCTATTCTTCCCAGACTATTTATCTTATCACAGCAACACCCTGAAGCCACATGCAAAGGATGAACCAGACTCCCCAGTGCTCTATAGAACCATGAGTGAAGCAGCTCTGGTGAGAAAAAGGATGAAGCCTCTGATGATGGACAGAAAAGAAAGACAGAAAAATAGAGCCTCTATTAATGGACACTTCTATAACCATGAAGTAAGTGAGTTACAATTCCATTAATGTAATATTTTAAAGACTTATGTGACAATTCTTTTTCTAGACATCAATTTTCATTCCAGCCTTTGAATCAGAAACTAAGGTCAGAGTAAACAGTAACATGAGAACTGAAGAAGTAATAAAGCAACTTCTCCAAAAATTTAAGGTAACCTTTATCACTTAACTGAGCTATAAATAAATTTATATTTGTTCATTTTTTCCCTTGACAGATTGAAAATAGTCCCCAGGATTTTGCTCTTCACATTATTTTTGCAACAGGAGGTAAGAAAGCTTGATCACACTTTTTACCTGACCTGATTGTGGTTGATTCTTGTTTTCACTGCAGAACAAAGACGACTAAAGAAGACAGACATTCCGCTACTGCAGAGGCTCCTACAGGGACCTTCTGAAAAGAATGCTCGCATTTTCCTCATGGATAAAGATGCAGAAGAAATTAGCAGTGATGTATGAATACCATCACCCTGAATCTGTTTTTTTTTCTTTTTTTTTTCTTCTTCTTCTTTCTTAGGTGGCTCAGTACATTAACTTTCACTTTTCTCTCTTGGAATCCATTCTTCAAAGATTAAATGAAGAAGAGAAAAGAGAGATTCAAAGAATAGTAACAAAGTAAGTCAAGAGCATGCACATTGGATACTCCGTTTTTAATAGTCTTTCTTCTTCTCATTTTCAGATTCAATAAAGAAAAGGCGATTATACTGAAATGTCTTCAAAATAAACTAGTAATAAAAACAGAGACAACAGTTTAGCAGTACAAGCTTCTATTGCTAAAACATTTCAAAAAACTCAGAGATATTACTCTTTGATGAATGCATAAGTTCTGTACTTGCATTTATACGAACATATATGAGACTTGAATCGTAGAAAATTGAATGTCAAAAAAAGCTCATTTCTTTTTGAAGTGATGAGGTTAATTAGGGTTCACAGTTGGACAAAATGAGTTTGAGTTTAGTTTCAGTAACTGAAATAAGCTTGAATACTGCATATGCCAAATAGCTTTTATAGTAAACCATGTAATGAACTCAAATTTAAATGGTGTCTTCAGATAAGCAGTTTAAACTTCATTTAGCTTGGACTCTCAAGAGAACTGAAACATAATCAATGGATTCAGAAATGACTCAGAAAAAAGAAGCTGCCAGTTCTTGGAATGAAAAAGAAATACAGTCTTACACCATCAAGGAATCTACCTGATAGTGACAGTAGCTTCTTGAAAACTCTGGCATTTTCATAAAATCTAGGACTATCTTAAATGGCCTGTTGACTTCTGACTATCTGTAACATCAGAGCTGTCTGGCCTTTGGAAAGGAAAAATTATGGACTCTGTTAAGAAATCCTAATTGAAATTTTCTGAACCTCCCCCCAGCCCTTTTATTCTCTCTCTTCTGCTGATGAAAGACCTTTCATCAGTTCAAAGCTTTTCTTAAGCTCTTTTTTAAGTTAATTGAACTTTTTCTTTATTTATTTTTCAAAAAAATGTTTATATCACATAGACATATTACATCGGCTAAAGTAAGACTTGGCCCACAAATACCTATTTGTTGCTGAATGAATACAATGGATAAAGCAAGGCTGTTGTAGCTGAAGTTACATAGGGAATCCCAAACTCTGCCCTCTTAGCATCTTATTCTACATGACAACTCTCAAGGTACTCACAGATCTGTTTAACCCACTTGAAAAAAAAACACTAAAAATGAAGAAATGCTATAAGTATAAACTATGATTTTATTTATAAATTCTGTATTAAAATGGAATTATATGCAACATTCTTTCATTCTGTAAACTAATTCCATTTGCATTCCTCATAAGCATTGTAGTAAATTGATCATATTACATGTACTAAGGAATGAGATTATATGCAGTAAACCCAACTGGAAGATTAACAATATTAAAATATGAAACATTTTTAAGACAAAGGCATTACTTCTCAGTATTACCAAACCTAAACTGGTTGAAGGTGAAAGTGTGCTATGGCCTTTTCAAGCCTAAGAAGTCTCTCTTACTGAGTAAACCAGAGGCTTGCATCGCTATTCTTTCACCTGTCAATATTAATAAGAAAATAGTCTCATCTCACTTAAATGAGGCAAATGTAATAGTTAAAATTCAACATACTTATAAAAAACTAGTGTCATGTACCTGCCATGAACATGACAAAAGGTTAGTCTTCAATAGACTGAAATGTATAAGAGAAGAACCAAGTCTTACATAGAAAAAAAAGGTAGATATGAAAAGAAAAATCACAGAAGAGAGAATGCAAATGGCCACTAAGTATATGAAAAAAGTCGTATCTTAACAGTGAACAACTGTGTTAGTCTGTATCAATCAGAAGACAGAAACAAGGTAGTAATTTAAACAGGGAAAGTTTAATATAAATAATAATTAAGCTATGATAGGAGAATAATAATAAAGATGAAAAGAGAAGGTACCCTAAGGCTGAGGGAAAGAATCCTAACAAGGAAAGGCAGGAATGAGGGTTTCAGAATTCACTGGAGAAGGTGTGGTTGCAGCCCACTGGAGAGAAGTTTGCTGGCTTGCCCAGGCCAGAGCAGGACCACAGATACTGGACAAGCTGGTACAGCCAACCCCCTAGGTGTGGACCAGCTGAGGCAGGTGGGCAGATATGCAGAGGGACTTGGGGCTTTGCCAAAGGGTAAGCACAAAGAAGGAGTCACGGGTTCTGTTCGAGGCACTGTTGGGATTAGGAGCCGGAGGGACCTACTTTGCAGGAACCTAGCATAACTTTGTGTGACGAGACTGCACAAGACAAAGCTCAGGCAAGTGGCTCAGTAGTTGGCCAGCCCAGCAGGGTCCTCTGTATGAGTGTGCACCCAGCTGAAGAGAAGAAATGGAGAGCAGCAATTGGAGCTTCAGGACCGGCTTGCACTGTGGCTCCAGGTTATACCACCACTGCCCAAAGCAAAAGCTAGAGAAGCAAGTGGAGAAATGCTGGAGAAAGCTGCACCCTACAGGCAACCAGCACTGCAGAAACCACTCCAGGCAAAGTAGTGAAGGAAAAAAGCCTGCTCTCCAGTAGCCTGGCCTGTCAGCCTGGAGGAATCAGGAAAGACCCCTTCCTCTTGCAGTGTGTCTCCAGCGCCCTCTACTGACAAAGTATGCCATCATGCAAGCTGCAAAGGAAACATTTCAAGAGTCTATATCTATTTTCACGGAGCGGGCAACCAACAGTGAATGTGGAGCTGAGAGACAGTAAAATAATAACTGACATGCCACCGAAGTACAAAGTAAAATAAATAAATAAATACACATTTTGGCCTATTAGCAAAGATTAAGAAATGATAACATTAAATACTCAATAAATCACCATGAGATGGGGACTCAAACTTCTGGTAAAAATACAAATAGATATAATTTTTCTTGAAGGCAATTTAGTAGTCTGTTTATCCTATAATTCTACTTGTAAGATCCTATCATATGAAAATAACCAGAGATACAAAGACATTCTGCAAAGATATGTTTTATATTGTTATTTATTGTGACAAAAGGAAATAAAAAGCCTAAATGTTCAGAAAATTATTTTAAAAGATGAAAGAGGGAAATAGGCCATGGACGGTGGCTCACGCCTGTAATCCCAGCACTTTAGGAGGCCAAGGTAGGTGGATCACTTGAGGTTGGGATTTCGAGACCAGCCTGGCCAACATGGTGAAACCCTGCCTCTACTAAAAATACAAAAAATGAGCCGGGTGCAATGGCAGGCACCTATAATGCCAGCTACTCGGGAGGCTGAGGCAGGAGAATCGCTTGAACCCGGGAGGCGGAGGTTGCATGAGCCGAGATGGCGCCACTGCTCTCCAGCCTGGACGACAGAGCAAGACTCCGTCTCTAAAAAAAAAAAAAGAGGGAAATAAACATTTATTTGTATATTGTTATGTAGCCATTAAAATTCTGTTTCCAAGTAATTTTAATTACAGGGGTAAATTCTTATATATCTAAATAAGAATATACACATACACATGTTCCAAAATATTTATTATGTACTTAAGGCATATATATTATATATGTATGTGTGTGTATATATATATGTATTTGTGTGTGTGAACACTAATATTTGCATATATATACACACAAGAAATAAAAACATGTTAAAAATGGCTATATCTGCATTGTAGAATTATGAGTGATTCATGTTTTTCTAACTTCCCTATCTGTATTAAGTGTTCTATAGTTTATATTTGTTACTTTTTACATCAGGAAATAGTAAAGTTATTATTTAAAACTTATGAACAAAAAAGTAACAAGCACATGCAAGCACAGAGTTCTACCAAATGCAAAAAATTTCAAATCAATTATTCAAATGAGACATTAACATCACTTCTGTGGTAGTTTTATATCCATAAAGTCTGATTCTTCTCCTTTGAAGAGATGAAGCTTAATCTTCCTCATCCTGAAAATGGGCTGGACTTAGTGACTTACGTCTTTTTATTTTATTTTTAATTGACAAATAATAATTGTATGTATTTATGGGGTACAATATTATATTATTATATATGTATACATTATGGAATTATTAAATCAAGCTAATTAACATATCCATAACCTCTTATAATTTCTTTGTGGTGAGAACATTTAAAAATGTACTCTTTTAGCAATTAGGGACTTACTTTTAATACAGGAAAATGGAAGAGACTGTGAGACTTTGAAGTAGGTCATAAAAGTCACTGTGGCTTCCTCCTTGCTCTCTCTTGGACCACTTGCTCTGGGGGAAGTCAACTGCCATGTCCTGAGCAGCCCTGGAAAGACCTACATGATGAAGAACTGAGACCTTCTATCAAATGCCAGCAGGGAATTGAGGCCTCCTGTCAACAGCCATTTTAGAAGTAGATCTTCCAGCCTCAGTCAAGCCTTCAGATGACTGCAGCCCTGTCTAATAGCTTGACCGTAATTTCATGAGAGACCTTCAGCCAGAAAACCCAAGGAAACCATTCTGGATTCCTCATCCTCAGAAACTGTATGAGATAAGAAGTGTTTGTTGTAGTACGCCGCTAAATTTGGGGCAATTTGTTACATAGCAATGTATAGCTCATACAATTTCTGGGAAAAAAATAGTTTATTTTCGAATCATTTTTGCATAATGCAAGAATATAAACTTGTCACAGAATAATTTATCCTTGTTTTAGGTGGTCCAAATATTTCATTGTCAGTTATATATTAGCTCAAATTAAATTTTAGATAATATATATTATTATTAATGGTAAAGAATGTGTCACATTTATCTTTATAGCTTTTCTGTACCTAATATTGTGTCTTGTGCGTAGGATGTGCTCAATAAAAATTGATTGAATAAATAAGTGAATGAAAGAATAAATGAATGAGTGAAGGAATTATCTGAAATATTTTTATAAAATTCCCCATATGTATGTATTACTTATTACAAGTCTGGTCCCATAGCTGAAAAAATATTAAACATTATATATATATATATGTTTTTCCCTGATATAGTGGTATATTTTA